CAATATGGCGAAACCTTGTCTCTACTAAAAATGCAAAAATTAGCCGGGCATGGCGGCGCATGCCCGTTGTCCCAGCTACTCAGGAGGCTAAGGCGGAAGTTCCAGTGAACTGAGATCGCACCATTGCACTCCAGCCTTGGGGAACAGAGCGAGACTCTGTCTCAATAAATAAATAAATAAATAAATAAATAAAAATAAGAAAAGAAAAAGAAAGATGGCCTATTTGTGGAACTTCTTCTAGGTACTGAATATTCATTCTAGCAATACCCAACTTACAATTTCAAAAGTGCATTGTTTCAAGTTCTCCTGCTTTTTAAGAAGTTAAGGCTGGCCTAGGAGATCCAGACTTCGTTTTTATGAATCAGGGACTGCAGCCAATGTGTAATTTTCTCTGATAGAATGAGACCCTGCAATTCAAGCCTATCTTTCAGGGAGAGTGTAGAAAGTGATGGTAGCCAACACTGTACAAGGAAACTGAACTGGTGGTGGTGGTAGTAGAGTAGCTTCAGCCATTGCCATCAACACATCTCACATCCTCAGACTGGCTCCAGTTGAGGCCATGGGATAAAATAACTCTTCACCAGTCTTTATGTTCATAATTGTGATGTTTCATCTGCTACTTTAAAATCTCCTTGGGAAAAGAGAGAGTAAAATAATAAAAAGACTAGCTAGCATCCATGAGCACAAAGACAACCAAACCAAAAAACAAAGTGATTTTCTTCATTAAAAGGCTTTGTGCACGCCGAAGCATTCTCAAAAACAGTTGACATCTTCTTCGTTTGTCTTCGCAAACTCCAACTTTCTGTATTTGGCTTTTCCCTCTTAAAGCAACGCAAAGCGGCACACTGCGCAGGCGCCTGTGGCCAGCCACCCCCCCCCCCCCCCCCCCGGAAGATTCGGCGCAGGCGCCGGTGCCGGGGCCGGGAAGTGGGCGGGCTCGCGCGCGTGCTCTGCGGTTCACTTCCGGCCAGCCCCTCCCCCGCCTCCCTCGCGTGGCCACCTCCCCCTCTGCCTTCTCCTACCCAGTCTCTTCCCCAACTCTCCCCACCCCTGGTGCTCTCCGCCCCGCTTGCCTCCCGTTCTTCCCCGCCCGCTCCATCCGGGTCGCTGACGGCTGTCTCTGGACTGGACAGCAGTGGCGTCCGCTTTTCTCTAAGGAACCCGGTAAAGTTTCCCAGGGGCCGGGGAGGGGAGCAGCGGAGCAGCGGCACAGACGCCGGAGGTGCCCTGGTGATCGTCGCCACTGGCTGACAGAGGAGGGTCCCAGGAGCCGGAGACGTGCTTCAGCGACCGCGCTGCCTTGCTCTCTGGGCAGGGGCCGCCCCCCGTCACCTTGGGCTTCCCCTACCCTGAAGGGCTTGGGCGAGTTGTGGCCCCAGCGGGTTCGGGGGCGTGTGACGGCGTTAGGGAGGGGCAGGCCGGGCTGGGCGGATGCAGGCCGGCCCGGCATAGGGCGCTTTCTCCGCGCTTCCTGGGGGTGAGGGGCGTGGGGCGAGGGCAGGGCTGTGGCTCCCTGGCCCCGGGGCTGGAATGTCTCATCTGCCTGGGGATGGGCTTCTCTCAGGTTGAGGCCGCGCACTGCCAAGCCTCGGCCGCCGGCCTCTGAAGCTGTTGCGAGCGGCCGGTTGCGGTAGTCGTCTGCTTGGCTGCGAGGTTGGGTGTGTGCAGATGATTTCTCTTTCCCAGTCCCCATGAGCTGATCTGGGTGCACGTTCAGGGAAAGACGGGACTAAACTGCTTCTCATTTCCCTACCTGTTGCTGGCGAGAGGACGCCTCTGTGTTTTAAAGAAAAGGGTGGTTAAACCTCGCGCGCTGAAGTCGGGGTATTTTCCTGTATTACTCTTATTTTGTTTTTAAATATGGGAAGACAATGCAGAACTCTTGGGAATTATCGAGTTCTGATACCCCAAAAGAATGAAATCAAACTTCTGTTAATGGGATGATGGGTCGTGGAATGGGACACCTTGGGCACTTGCTAACAGGAACATAGGAAAATTGGAGTTGAAACTTCGCAGGCTCTGTAAGAATGTGGATGACTGCTACAGAATAAGGCTGACTTCCTGTAATTATGATATTTAGTAACGCGATGTGTTTAAAAGTCTACGTATGTATAGATGAAGTGGACTCTGTTATTTGTGTCTTTCTTTACAAGTGAGGAAATATTCAGTCAGTGTGCTGGAAAGTTCTACAGATTTCGCCATCAGACTATCCATTCCTATTCTTGAAAAATCTGCAGTGCTGGAGTTATTTGCAATTCCCCCCCGCCAATCTTTAAATAATTGTCTCAGAGATATAGATAGATATAGATTGCCCACGGGTGATTTTTTTAATCCCGGTTACCACTTGTAATAAAAGAGGTTGAATTTTGGAGAGAATTGATATTTAAATTGCATGTTTTTTTTTCTGTATTATAATTATGCACATTGATTTAGTTTTAAAATTAGTGAGGTTGGAATGTTAGTATTTTGATTTGAAATCTGGGATCTTTGGAGGTGATTTAAGATTATGGTTTGGTAAGAGAATCTTCATTTTCTCTCTGGGCTAAAGAGTAATTGGGAGAGTCGTTTAAATTGTGGAAAATTGCTTTAAATTTCCATTATTGGTTTTATTTCTGTTACAGATAAGAACTCCATTTTCTGTTGATGTGGAGGTAGGTATTAGAAAGCTTAATTATACTAGGATTGCAAGGTTATGTTTCTGCAGTTGGCTAAATTTTGCACTGTGTATATTTGCTTTTTGGGCAGAGGAAAGATGTCTTATTTCTTGTTCCCATTGAAATTATTTAAAGCAAAAAGTAGAAAAAATTGTGATTAATTTCATCAAGGTACTTATTCCTATTAGTTTAGTCTATCACAAGATAACCAGAAGTCAAAACTAGTTAATATGTTTTAAATTTTGCAAAGGATCATAGAAAGTGTCATATTTTCCCTAAAAATTTCTGTATGATACATTTTAAAAAATACAACTGATTGGTTTTTGAAACTGAATGATACTTATGTAGCATGTTATAAAGTATATTTAATGTTTACCATGTAGCAATTATTGTAGCCTAGCACTTGAAAGAGCAATTATACATCCTTTTTTCTTTGAAGTCATATTAACTTCTTTCTATTTCCTCAGACATAGGGTACCTCCAACTTTCCGGGGTTTCAGAAGAGAATTTTTTATTGAAACTGGAAGACCAAAATAATTACAAGCATGTTGTGCTGGGGAAATGCATCCTTTGGGCAGCTAGGTTTGGGTGGAATTGATGAAGAAATTGTACTAGAGCCCAGAAAAAGTGACTTCTTTATAAATAAAAGGGTCCGAGATGTAGGATGTGGACTCAGACATACTGTGTTTGTTCTGGATGATGGAACAGTGTACACATGTGGATGTAATGATCTAGGACAGCTAGGTCATGAAAAATCCAGAAAGAAACCAGGTAAGTTGAAATGTTTTTAAAATTTGCTATTTGAATGCAATATTTCTCTTCTTGATTTCTGTAGAGCAGGTTGTTGCCCTGGATGCCCAAAATATTGTAGCTGTTTCATGTGGAGAAGCTCATACGTTAGCGCTAAATGACAAAGGCCAGGTGTATGCTTGGGGTCTCGATTCTGATGGACAGCTTGGCCTGGTAGGATCAGAGGAATGCATCAGAGTACCCAGGTAACAAAGGTGACCAGAAAGAGGTCCTTAACCTTTTTCCTGCTCAAACTTTGATTTGCTGAAGCTGCTTCCCGAAAATCATGTGTGTCGACTCTCTGGTCAGAATTTGCTCCGGACTCTCTTATGGCAGAATCAGGTCAGGTGACAGTATCAGGTAAAGGGAAATAAAACTGGTCTTGATCTGTCTTCTTCTTTTCTAGAAATATTAAAAGTTTGTCAGATATCCAGATTGTACAGGTTGCTTGTGGTTACTATCATTCACTTGCACTTTCTAAAGGTAAGCATTAGTTTTTATTTTATTTCTCTTCAAAATGGTTAATTTTTCCATTACTGTTTTACAGCAAGTGAAGTCTTCTGTTGGGGACAGAATAAATATGGCCAATTGGGTTTAGGTACTGACTGTAAAAAGCAAACTTCACCGCAGCTGCTTAAGTCTTTGCTTGGAATCCCTTTCATGCAAGTTGCAGCAGGAGGAGCCCATAGTTTTGTACTCACCCTTTCTGGAGCTATCTTTGGATGGGGACGCAACAAGTTTGGTCAGCTAGGTCTTAATGATGAAAATGGTAGGTTCTCATTATGTATAGTTTAAGTGTACATACTATTAACATCTCTTGTTGGAATTTTCAGATAGGTATGTTCCTAATTTACTAAAGTCACTAAGATCTCAGAAAATAGTTTATATTTGTTGTGGAGAAGATCATACTGCTGCTCTAACCAAGGTATTGTACTTCTAAAACTTCTTTATTATTACTTCTAATGATAAGGGGTTTTGTCTTTTTTTAGGAAGGTGGAGTGTTTACTTTTGGAGCTGGAGGGTATGGTCAGTTGGGCCATAATTCTACCAGTCATGAAATAAACCCAAGGAAAGTTTTTGAACTTATGGGAAGCATTGTCACTGAGATTGCTTGTGGACGGTAAGGTGTTATGTAAAAGAGCATTTTGGTCTTAAGTCTGAAGTTTTCTATCATTTTACTCTAGGCAGCACACTTCTGCTTTTGTTCCTTCATCAGGACGAATTTACTCTTTTGGGCTTGGTGGTAATGGGCAGCTGGGAACCGGTTCAACAAGCAACAGGAAAAGCCCCTTTACTGTAAAAGGAAATTGGTACCCCTATAATGGGCAGTGTCTACCAGATATTGGTAAGTTCTGTCATATTAAAGCTTTCCTTCATTTGGCTTTTAATTTTTTACATTTTTATTACAGATTCTGAAGAATATTTCTGTGTAAAAAGAATTTTCTCAGGGGGAGATCAAAGCTTTTCACATTACTCTAGTCCCCAGGTAATAATATAGTCATGTAAATAATTAAATAGTTCCCTCTGACTAATCTTATTTGAAAATTTAGAACTGTGGGCCACCAGATGACTTCAGATGTCCCAATCCGACAAAGCAGATCTGGACAGTGAATGAAGCTCTAATTCAGAAATGGCTGAGCTATCCTTCTGGAAGGTTTCCTGTGGAGATAGCCAAGTAAGAAAAGCATTTTGGGCCAGGCACAGTGGTATGATTAAAAAAACTTTTTTAAATTTTTTAGTGAGATAGATGGAACGTTTTCTTCCTCTGGTTGCCTAAATGGAAGTTTTTTAGCTGTTAGGTAAGTGGCAATTCTTTAATATGCTGAAATTTTTCTATTTTTTTTTTTCTTTTCTGTTTTTTAGCAATGATGATCACTATAGAACAGGTACCAGATTTTCAGGGGTTGATATGAATGCTGCTAGGCTTTTATTCCACAAACTTATACAACCTGATCATCCGCAGATATCTCAGCAGGTCTGTTTTTAAAGTATTATGTTTACAGTATTTGAAGTAGGTTTTACTTTTTGTCAAAATATAGGTGGCAGCTAGTTTGGAAAAGAATCTTATTCCTAAACTGACTAGCTCCTTACCTGATGTTGAAGCATTGAGGTTTTATCTTACTCTACCAGAATGTCCCCTGATGAGTGATTCCAACAATTTCACAACAATAGCAATTCCCTTTGGTACAGCTCTTGTGAACCTAGAAAAGGCACCACTGAAAGTACTTGGTAAGAATTCTAATATTTTTTCTTTTGAAACCATTTTATTTGCATGTTCACTTTTTAATAACAGAAAACTGGTGGTCAGTACTTGAACCTCCACTATTCCTCAAGATAGTAGAACTTTTTAAGGAAGTTGTGGTACATCTTTTGAAACTCTACAAGATCGGTATTCCCCCTTCTGAAAGAAGAATTTTCAACAGTTTTCTTCATACTGCATTAAAGGTTTTAGAAATACTACATAGGGTATGTCCAATCATTCCTTTATTTTCCTCTTTAAATTTAATGTCAATTACATTTTCTTTTGTAGGTAAATGAGAAAATGGGACAGATTATACAGTATGATAAATTTTATATACATGAAGTACAAGAATTGATAGACATAAGAAATGATTATATCAACTGGGTCCAACAGCAGGCCTATGGAATGGTAGGTTTTCTGTGCAATTTGTGATTTCATTTCGTTATTGTTATATTCTGCACTGCTGTCTTAGGATGTCAACCATGGATTAACTGAGGTAAGTTTGGTGTAATAAAGCTCATGTTTAGACTTGTACTAATAAGTTAATTTTTTATTTCCAGTTGGCAGATATCCCTGTTACAATCTGTACATATCCATTTGTATTTGATGCCCAAGCAAAAACTACTCTGTTACAGACCGATGCAGTCTTACAGATGCAGGTAAAATATTATTTGAGAGGGTTTTTTTTTTTTGCTGTTAAAATGTTAATCTTTTGTTTTCCAGATGGCTATTGATCAGGCCCACAGGCAGAATGTCTCCTCTCTTTTTCTCCCAGTGATTGAATCTGTGAATCCCTGCTTAATTCTAGTGGTGCGTAGAGAAAATATTGTAGGAGATGCAATGGAAGTCCTTAGGAAAACAAAGAACATAGATTACAAGAAGCCACTCAAGGTAATTTGACATTTTCTGTGGTATAATTGGGAGTCTATTTGGTGTTTGCATTGTGCTATTTTAGGTTATATTTGTTGGAGAAGATGCTGTGGATGCAGGAGGGGTGCGCAAAGAATTTTTCTTGCTCATCATGAGGGAATTATTGGATCCTAAATACGGCATGTTTAGGTATTATGAAGATTCCAGGCTCATTTGGTTTTCTGATAAGGTAAAATGTCCAACCATCTAAATTACTTCTGTGGACATGTGTTTACTTTTTCTTATATTTTTAGACATTTGAAGACAGTGATTTGTTCCATTTGATTGGTGTTATCTGTGGCTTAGCAATTTATAATTGTACCATTGTGGACCTCCATTTTCCTTTGGCTTTATATAAGAAACTACTGAAAAAGAAGCCATCCTTGGATGATTTGAAAGAACTAATGCCTGATGTTGGGAGGTTAGTTGGAAAAAAAAGTCAAAAAGTAGTAGTTCCTCTCAGAAACATATATATTATTTTGCAGAAGCATGCAACAGTTACTGGATTATCCAGAAGATGACATAGAGGAAACATTTTGTCTTAATTTTACGGTAAGATGGAAGGACATAGGTTAGCCTGATTACATTGACTTTTTTTAAAAATTTAAATTAATAGATCACAGTTGAAAACTTTGGTGCAACAGAAGTGAAAGAGCTGGTTCTAAATGGTGCAGACACAGCTGTTAACAAACAAAATCGGTAAGTGAATTTTAGCAGCAACAGTGGGAGTATAATCTGTACATGTGTGCTTTTTCATTTCTAGGCAAGAGTTTGTCGATGCTTATGTGGATTACATATTCAATAAATCAGTGGCTTCCTTATTTGATGCTTTTCATGCGGGCTTTCATAAGGTCTGTGGAGGAAAAGTCCTTCTGCTCTTTCAGCCTAATGAACTACAAGCAATGGTCATTGGAAATACAAATTATGATTGGAAGGAACTGGAAAAGGTAGGGGAAAACTAATCTCTGATATTGTTAAATTAATACTAATAAAAGATTATGTTGTTTTTAGAATACAGAATACAAAGGGGAATATTGGGCAGAACATCCTACGATAAAAATTTTTTGGGAAGTATTTCACGAATTACCATTGGAAAAGAAGAAACAGTTTCTGTGTAAGTATTTCTAACTAGTTGTATACTTTATGAGTGGTTGACTGAATGATTTCTTTCTTGGCAGTATTTTTGACAGGTAGTGATCGCATTCCTATTCTTGGTATGAAGAGTCTGAAACTAGTCATCCAGTCCACAGGAGGTGGTGAGGAGTATCTCCCAGTTTCCCATACTTGTTTTAATCTTCTGGATCTTCCAAAATATACAGAAAAAGAAACTCTACGCTCTAAACTGATCCAAGCTATTGATCACAATGAAGGCTTCAGTTTAATATAACTTTGGAGTTATAACTATTCAGTTTAGTGCAAAAGCATTAAACTATTTGTGTTTTTCTTGTGGTGATGAATTCAGCAAGGTGACAGAGGTACTATTATAATTCTTACTTGCAGAATGTTCAATCTACGAGTGTTCATGGAAGCCAAAAAATATTAAAGGAAAATGAACAAACTGTTAATATTATTGTACAGAACCATGGATTTTTTTTGACCATCTTCTAATAAACATAGCAAGTATTATGAATACATTAAAGTTTTACTAACATGAATTTTAAGAGTTTGCATATTTCAGAAATGATCTGGTGTGAGTGCATGGAAATATTGCTTAATTTTTCTTCAATCATTGAGTGAAAAACCTTTAACTTTGGCCTGCAATAGTCATTTGATTATTTTTTCATTTTGTAAATAATGTTAAGTTTTGTAATAAAATAGTTATGTTCTGATACCAGTACAGTTTCTATGGTTGTAATTGAACTTGAACAGACTTTTAAAGGTTAAAAATTATGATTTAAATCTTACTCTGAGACTCTATAAAAAGAAAAAAAAGGTAGCATGGTGGAAACACTATCTTTTCTTTTTTGCTAGAATAAGTGTCTTTGTGCAAACCTAAATCACAGATAGGGAATATACTACATAACCTGCAGTTCTTTTCTTTGTGAATCCTGACACACTGATAGATGGGGGATTGTCGATCAGAGAACTTATTAATATTTAGTACTGGAAGAACTCTGTCTCCACAGTTGCCAGTAATAAAAAGAAACATTGGCTACTATGAGCACCAATCACTGGGTTATAGCTTTCAAAATTATTGATGCTGCAGTGCTTTAGAGCTATTTCCTTGAATTTAAGAAACAAATCTTAACAGTTTTATGGTGCTGATGCTTAGTTGTCTCATGCCATTAAATTGTAAAAGTGAGTTGATGCAATACATGTGACTTTCTGCTATAATGCAAATATTTATTTTTTAAATTTATTTTAAAATGCCGTGAAAACTGTTTAATAAAGATTTATTGTTTTAATATTTAAACTTTCAGTGGTTCTCATATAAGAGTCAAAATT